ACCTGGCTAATATTTATTTATTTAGTAGAGACAGAGTGTTGCTATGTTGCCAGGCTGGTTTAGAACTCCTGGGCTCAAGGGAGCCTCCGACCTTGGTCTCCCAAAATGCTGGGATTGCAGGCATGAGCCACCATCCACCAGATTTTTTTTTTCTTTTCTTTTTAACAGAGAACTATCACAAGATACATCTGAACCTGCAAACTGCCAATTCCCAGATTTTTTTCATCTGAAACTCATCATAATGCTAACTTTTCTACAAACAGATATTGCCTAAGGCCAAGAGGGATAATAGTTTCACTATAATCAGCAGACCTCAGATATTTTCTGTGGATAGTACTGTATCCATGAAGCATATGATATGCCCACCTTTCAGAAAAAAAATAAGTTATTTATATTGCAGCCATTGCCTCTCAGACATTCAGTTTTTTGATATAATTGTCACATAGTTATATTTATTCATCATGACATGAAAAGAGGCTCTATACTGACACCTCTATTATCCTGAAAATCATGTTTGTAATTTTTGTAGGCTGGATAAACTTCACAACTACAATTGCAGTGTGATTTAAATATCAGATAATAGTATAGAATAAAACATCAACCATCACCACAAGTGTGGATTACATTAAATTACTGTCAGAGGTATTAGGGATTTGTATAGACGGGAGGACCAAGTGCTCCAGATTATTTCAGCAACTCATTGGGATGTAGCTCTGGACTAGTTTAAAATTTTTTTTTTTTTTTTTTTGAGATGGAGTCTCACTCTGTCACCCAGGCTGGAGTGCAGTGGCGTGATCTCAACTCACTGCAACCTCCACCTCCTGGGTTCAAGTGATTCTCCTGCCTCAGCCTCCCAAGTAGCTGGGACTACAGGCACACGCCACCACACCCAGCTAATTTTTGTATTTTTAATAGAGATGGGGTTTCACAATGTTTGCCAGGATGGTCTCGATCTTGACCTTGTGATCCACCTGCCTCGGCCTCCCAAAGTGCTAGGATTACAGGTGTGAGCCGTCACACCCAGCTGGACCCGTTTTTATGAAGAATTTTCTGACATAAGCACTTCTCCAGATTCCTGAAGGCCTCCTTACCTTCACAGATGCGCCTCTCAGAACAAAATAGAAAATACTCACCAGACTCTTTTCTGCTCCCAGGATGGTGGGCTCAGTGTGAAGGTTATAACAGCCAGTATATCTGTGAGAGGGAGACAGCCAGGCCCTGAGATAAAGGTTTGTGATTCTGCGACCTCACCTCCCCGAAGAACCACAGTTATTAGTTTACCTTTAGCAAAATTGCAGTGCATGCTAGGAAAGTCAAAAATATTTTTTCTAATAATTTGTTTCCATTCTCAATTACCAGAAACAATTACAGTGTCTAGTGAGCATCTCCAAAGAGACTAATGCAGTATTTAGAAGAGGCTTTTTTATTTCCATGGACCCTGGAAGCAGACAGGGGCTCAGGTGGAGAGTGCAGGACACGCTGAGGTCTGAGCCATGAGGGACTCTCAGCAAATTGTACACCTCACGCGACCTTCTGCTTCCTTGAGTTCTGCTCAAAATCTAACTTTTTCCTGACTCTGAGAACCATATGCTTCCAGACCCCTTCTAGATTATGGGAAGGCAAATGGGATACCATGAAGAGACCAAGAAGGATCTATTAATGCACTAAGAGTGAAATGAAGAATGTGATGTCAATAATTGATAGTCTGAAACATTAAATGGCACTTTCTGATATACATGAATGATTAAATAAATAATTGGGAGATAAGAGACCCAACTCCTATGCAGAAAAATTCCAAATAACTCTTGTAGACACTCCACCTCCAAGGAGGTGGAATACACATAACTCCCAACTCCACAAATGCAGGCTGCACAGTGCTGCTTCCTTTTAAACAATACAATATGGCAGGGAGAGAATGTGAGGATTTTTATAGCTGAGAAACCTGACAGACACAGCCTCAGACAGGTGATCAAGGTTGACATCCAAAGGGGATTAAGTAATGTTAATAGTATACACCTTTGATAGGATGTGATAAAAATGGCACTTCTCATTGGTTTTTCTCCCCAGTATACTTAACCTTTGTCTAATCATGGAAAACATCAGACAAATCCCAATAGAGTGGCAGTCCCCAATAACACATTGACAGCCCTGCTACCTAACCAGTACTCCTCAAAGCTGACCAGGTTATAAAAAACAAGAGTCTGAGAATCTGTTAGAGCCAAGGGGAGCCTAAAGACACATAATGGTTAAATCTAATGTGGTGGCCTGGACAGGATCCTGGCAGAGAAAAGGTCAGGGAGCCGAAGGCCTGTGGGACGTGACCAACTCAGCATTCCTCTGGAGGCTATATGATCAAACAGCAAACTGTTTATCAAGAATGCAGGATATGGGCAAACTCACACTTCCCTGCCACCAAAAGGTTTGCTGAGGGACATGTCTCCCTTGCACCGGGCTCCTTGAAGTTATCTAATGAGAAATCTAGCACCTATTATTCAAAGGATGCAGTCTTGCAAGCCTGCTGTGAACCAAACGGCTGACTGACAATTACCTGACAATCACCCTGCCTTTCTCGCTCTCTCTTTTGCCTAATAAATATGGAGGGCTGTGTAAAGCTCAGAGCCCTTGTCCACTAGAGGCAAATATACTCTCTTGTCTTTTATTTCCACATTTGCCCCCTTTGTTCAATCCCCCTAGGTCCATGTGGGTTACAAGTGGCGCCTGAACAGGGACAGAATTGGGTGCTTTATAAGTGGCATCACGAAGTGGCACCCTGAACAGCGACAGTGGCATCCAAACTCGGGACTATGAGGACATAAACGAAGAAGGTCTGCTGGAGCAGAGGAACTGAAATTGACAAGGTGAACAAGGACCCCGGGACGAGTCTGCCGGCAGCGGATATAAGGTCAGTGCCCTAAAGAGGTACTGGGAGCAGTGCCTTGACTTATTTCTTGTATTTTTTTTTGTAGACACAGGAGTGTTGCCATGTTGTCCAAACTGGTCTCGAAATTCTGGAGTCAAGCAGTCTGCCTGCCTCGTTCTCCAAACGTGCTGGGATTACAGGCATGAGCCACTACGCCTGGCCAAGTATTCGGTATTTATAAAATCTACAGTAGTACACAGTTATGTCGTAGGCCATCACATTCGGTCACCACACACTCACTGACTCATCCAGAGCAATTTCTAGTCCTGCAAGCGCCATTCATGGTGAGTGCCCTAGACAGCTGTACCATTTTTTACGAGCAGTAATCAGTGTATTTTTGACATTTAGGATTGACTTATAAACAGTCATGCTATGTGATGAAGAAGCCCAGAAGAGGAAAGCAAAGGAGTCAGGGATGGCTCTTCCTCAGGTAAAGTGATATTCTCGGTGGTTGGTTCTCTCTAGTGTTGTAAACAATGTGGTCCTCATTTTAGGGACGCTTGACATTCATGGACGTGGCCATCGAATTCTCTCAGGAGGAGTGGAAATCCCTGGACCCTGGACAGAGGGCTTTATACAGGGACGTGATGTTGGAGAACTACAGGAACCTGGTCTTTCTGGGTGAGGATGACTTCCCTCCAGAAGCCGGGATCAGCACATCTTGTTTCTTTCTTTTTATTAACAGGAATCTGTCTTCCTGACCTAAGTATTATTTCCATGTTGAAGCAAAGGAGAGAGCCCTTGATTCTGCAAAGTCAAGTTAAAATAGTAAAAAATACAGATGGAAGGGAATGTGTCAGAAGCGTGAACACAGGTAAGAGCTCTGATGGGCAGTGTGGAGGCCATGGGTTCATGTTCTACTCTTTCTTCTTTTCTAGGGAGGAGCTGTGTATTGGGAAGCAATGCAGAAAACAAGCCTATTAAAAATCAACTTGGATTAACCCTTGAGGCACATCTGTCTGAATTGCAGCTGTTTCAAGCCGGAAGGAAAATTTACAGAAGTAATCAAGTTGAAAAGTTTACAAACCATCGTTCCTCAGTTTCACCACTTCAAAAAATTTCTTCTAGTTTCACAACACACATTTTTAATAAATATAGAAATGATCTTATTGATTTCCCATTACTCCCACAAGAAGAGAAAGCATACATTAGAGGAAAATCTTATGAATATGAATGTAGTGAAGATGGTGAAGTTTTTAGAGTCCGTGCAAGCCTTACTAACCATCAAGTAATCCATACTGCAGAGAAACCTTACAAATGTACTGAATGTGGCAAGGTCTTCAGTCGCAATTCACACCTTGTAGAACATTGGAGAATTCATACTGGACAGAAGCCTTACAAATGTAGTGAATGTGACAAGGTGTTTAATCGCAATTCAAACCTTGCACGACATCAAAGAATTCATACTGGAGAGAAGCCTCACAAATGTAACGAATGTGGCAAAGCTTTTAGAGAGTGTTCGGGACTTACTACCCATCTTGTAATCCATACTGGAGAGAAACCTTACAAATGTAATGAGTGTGGCAAGAACTTCAGGCACAAATTTTCTCTAACCAATCATCAGAGAAGTCACACGGCGGAAAAACCTTACAAATGTAATGAATGTGGCAAGGTCTTTAGTCTGCTTTCATACCTTGCACGGCATCAAATAATTCATAGTACAGAGAAGCCCTACAAATGTAACGAATGTGGAAGAGCATTTCACAAGCGTCCGGGCCTTATGGCCCATCTTCTAATCCATACTGGAGAGAAACCTTACAAATGTAATGAATGTGACAAAGTCTTTGGGCGCAAATTATACCTAACCAACCATCAGAGAATTCATACTGGAGAGAGACCTTACAAGTGTAATGCATGTGGCAAGGTCTTCAATCAAAATCCACACCTTTCACGACATCGGAAAATTCATGCTGGAGAGAATTCACTGCGTACCTTACAGATGGAATGAATGTGGCAAAATCTTTAGTTAGAATTCACACCTAGCACAACATTGGAGGACTCAGGAGAAAAACCTTACAAATATCATAAATGTGGCAAAGAATTTAGTTTGCATTGAAGCCTCATCACTCATCTCTTGATCCACACTGAAAGGAAACCCTACAAATGTAAAGTTAATAACATATATAAATAATCTATAAAGAGAGAACAGTTATATCAGAATAGAGCATTTAATGAAAACTACCAGTATAGCATATTCTTGAGTAGGATTCACATTTAACTGCTGGCACCGTAATTTGTAACTCTTTGATTTAGAATGTACATACTTCTCATGTTTTAAGTAATAAAGTTTAAAGTTTTTTTTTAGTTTTTTCTTTTTTTTTTGAGACGAAGTCTCGCTGTATTACCCAGGCTGGAGTGCAGTGGCATGATCTTGGCTCACTGCAACCTCCGTCTCCCGGATTCAAGCAATTCTCCTGCCTCAGCCTCCTGAGTAGCTGGGATTACAGGCATGTGCCACTACTGCCCGGCTAATTTTTGTATTTTTAGTCGAGACGGGGTTTCCCTCCGTTGGCCAGGCCGGTTTCAAACTCCTGACCTCAAGTGATCCACTGGCCTTGGCCTCCCAAAGTGCTGGGATTATAGGTGTGAGCCACAGCGCCCGGCCTAGTTTAAATTTTTCTTAGTGTGAATGAATTACATCCTTTCTACCAGCGTTGTTTAATCTTACCTCAGGAGGATACTTTATAGTAGAGAATAATAACCCATTATGATTTTAAGGTTGAAGCAGCCAGAAAAGTGTGTGTGTGTGTATGTGTGTGAGACATAAAACAACATACGCTTCTGGGTGCAATATACTTAAGTAAGTATGATGTTGAGTAATTACACTTAGTACTTGAGTTAGTTTCTCTGTACTCTGGTGTAGGATGTTTATGTGGGTAAAGTCAAAATCACTTTAATAGTACAATTTCAGCCTTGTACACCCTCAAATGTGTGTGAGTGTTAAAGAGTATGCCCTGTATTGTGTTTCTACATGCCTCTTTCTTGTGTGCC